TCAAGATCAAAAAGGTTAAGTCCAAGGCTGCCCAACGAGGGAGCGAGGACCCAATCACGTTGTCCTCAGATGAGTTTTTCCCCAGCAGCGTAACCCTGCAACAGGCCAGACTGGACCCCAGACACACATTCCACACCACACCACGCCTCCACCACCACACGCACACAACAGACACACCCTAAACACCAGACACACACACACACCTCAACCACCGCAAACACACATACGCCACACCTCTAACACCACACACACCCAACACCACACACATACGTGCCTCAAACACTACACACACCTCAACCACCATACACCTCAACCACACACACCCCTCAAACACCAAACACACCCCTCAACCACACACACACACCCCTCAAACACCACACACCCACCTCAAACACCACACACACATATCCCTCAAACACTACAAAAACACACACACACACCTCAAACACCACACATGCACACACACCTGAAACACCACACACCTGCCTCAAACACTCCACACACACCACACACAGACACGTACACAGCCCCCCGCACCCAGCCACAGCTTACACGCACACAGACACGCGTACGCAGGAGAAAGGGTGTCAAAGCTTTTGCTAGTCGTGAAGGAAGAGCCCGCAGTCCATGGGGCTGCACGGTTTTCCCTGCCATTTGCTCATTCACCGGGTGCCCATAACGCTCCGCGCTCAGGTCTCTTACAGGAGGGCCCGAGTCTCCCAGTACCGGAGGTCTGGGGGCGCACGAGCCGCTCCTCCTCTGGAGAAGCTCCGGACCGAGAGGACACCGGACACTGCGCAGCGCCGAGCCCCGCGCGCAGCCCGGGACGCCTCAGCCAGGGCCGACCGCGCAGAGGAAGCTCCCAGAGCCCGTTTCAAGACCGCAGCCAACAGCCTCAGGCGCACACGGCGGCCTCGGAGCGAGCACGCGCAGCAACGCCCCTCGCCCCGGCCCGCCCCCGGCCCCGCCCCCGGCCCCGCCCCCGGCCCCGCCCCGCAAGGGTCACAGGTCACGGGGCGGGGCCGAGGCGGAAGCGCCCGCAGCCCGGTACCGGCTCCTCCTGGGCTCCCTCTAGCGCCTTCCCCCCGGCCCGACTCCGCTGGTCAGCGCCAAGTGACTTACGCCCCCGACCCTGAGCCCGGACCGCTAGGCGAGGAGGATCAGATCTCCGCTCGAGAATCTGAAGGTGCCCTGGTCCTGGAGGAGTTCCGTCCCAGCCCGCGGTCTCCCGGTACTGTCGGGCCCCGGCCCTCTGGAGCTTCAGGAGGCGGCCGTCAGGGTCGGGGAGTATTTGGGTCCGGGGTCTCAGGGAAGGGCGGCGCCTGGGTCTGCGGTATCGGAAAGAGCCTGCTGGAGCCAAGTAGCCCTCCCTCTCTTGGGACAGACCCCTCGGTCCCATGTCCATGGGGGCACCGCGGTCCCTCCTCCTGGCCCTGGCTGCTGGCCTGGCCGTTGCCCGTCCGCCCAACATCGTGCTGATCTTTGCCGACGACCTCGGCTATGGGGACCTGGGCTGCTATGGGCACCCCAGCTCTACCACTCCCAACCTGGACCAGCTGGCGGCGGGAGGGCTGCGGTTCACAGACTTCTACGTGCCTGTGTCTCTGTGCACACCCTCTAGGTAAAGAGGGGGCCGCGCCTCTTCCCCGCCCCCTGTCTCAGGGACTCTGTGACTTGTCCCGCAGGGCCGCCCTCCTGACCGGCCGGCTCCCGGTTCGGATGGGCATGTACCCTGGCGTCCTGGTGCCCAGCTCCCGGGGGGGCCTGCCCCTGGAGGAGGTGACCGTGGCCGAAGTCCTGGCTGCCCGAGGCTACCTCACAGGAATGGCCGGCAAGTGGCACCTTGGGGTGGGGCCTGAGGGGGCCTTCCTGCCCCCCCATCAGGGCTTCCATCGATTTCTAGGCATCCCGTACTCCCACGACCAGGTAGGAACCACCCGGGCCCTCAGCCACCCTCCAGCCCAGCCCTCACGGCAGCTGCCCGCCTCAGGGCCCCTGCCAGAACCTGACCTGCTTCCCGCCGGCCACTCCTTGCGACGGTGGCTGTGACCAGGGCCTGGTCCCCATCCCACTGTTGGCCAACCTGTCCGTGGAGGCGCAGCCCCCCTGGCTGCCCGGACTAGAGGCCCGCTACATGGCTTTCGCCCATGACCTCATGGCCGACGCCCAGCGCCAGGATCGCCCCTTCTTCCTGTACTATGCCTCTCACGTAAGTGATCTTGGCCCAACCCCCTGGCTGCCTACCCAGTGCTAACTCCAGTCTTTGCCCCCAGCACACCCACTACCCTCAGTTCAGTGGGCAGAGCTTTGCAGAGCGTTCAGGCCGCGGGCCATTTGGGGACTCCCTGATGGAGCTGGATGCAGCTGTGGGGACCCTGATGACAGCCATAGGGGACCTGGGGCTGCTTGAAGAGACGCTGGTCATCTTCACTGCAGACAATGGGTATGCCAGCAGGGCAGCTGGGTGCTCCGGCCTCCATGGCTCATGAGCGCCTCCTGTGTCCCAGACCTGAGACCATGCGTATGTCCCGAGGCGGCTGCTCCGGTCTCTTGCGGTGTGGAAAGGGAACGACCTACGAGGGCGGTGTCCGAGAGCCTGCCTTGGCCTTCTGGCCAGGTCATATCGCTCCCGGTCAGTCCGCAGGCCCTCTCCTTGGAACCCTGAACTGAGTGACTGACCAGCCTCCTGCCCCCAGGCGTGACCCACGAGCTGGCCAGCTCCCTGGACCTGCTGCCTACCCTGGCAGCCCTGGCTGGGGCCCCACTGCCCAATGTCACCTTGGATGGCTTTGACCTCAGCCCCCTGCTGCTGGGCACAGGCAAGGTAGGGCCGGTGACCCCTGATCCCAGATCCTTCCCCGCCCCGTGACCCCTGACTCTGCCCCCAGAGCCCTCGGCAGTCTCTCTTCTTCTACCCGTCCTACCCAGACGAGGTCCGTGGGGTTTTTGCTGTGCGGACTGGAAAGTACAAGGCTCACTTCTTCACCCAGGGTAACCCCTCCCCGTGGATCCCTCCCCCCGACTGCCCTGTGCACAGAATTGGCCCCCTCCCCAGGCTCTGCCCACAGTGATACCACTGCAGACCCTGCCTGCCACGCCTCCAGCTCTCTGACTGCTCATGAGCCCCCGCTGCTCTATGACCTGTCCAAGGACCCTGGTGAGAACTACAACCTGCTGGGGGGTGTGGCCGGGGCCACCCCAGAGGTGCTGCAAGCCCTGAAACAGCTTCAGCTGCTCAAGGCCCAGTTAGACGCAGCTGTGACCTTCGGCCCCAGCCAGGTGGCCCGGGGCGAGGACCCCGCCCTGCAGATCTGCTGTCATCCTGGCTGCACCCCCCGCCCAGCTTGCTGCCATTGCCCAGATCCCCATGCCTGAGGGCCCCTCGGCTGGCCTGGGCATGTGATGGCTCCTCACTGGGAGCCTGTGGGGGAGGCTCAGGTGTCTGGAGGGGGTTTGTGCCTGATAACGTAATAACACCAGTGGAGACTTGCAGATGTGACAATTCGTCCAATCCTGGGGTAATGCTGTGTGCTGGTGCCGGTCCCCTGTGGTACGAATGAGGAAACTGAGGTGCAGAGAGGTTCAGGACTTGTACAAGATCACCCAGCCAGAAAGAGGTTGGGCTGGGATTTGAACCCTGGTGTCGTGGCTCTGGAAGCTGCCCTGGCGCCTTGGTGATCTGCGTGGGTCAGTGCACACAGGCACACGTCAGCCTCAAGGACATGGGCACATCTGTTCACAGGAGCAGCGCCACGTGCCTTTGAGTGCCAGGAACGGGGTGGGAGGGTGGGAGGGTGTGAGGGCCAGAAGACTCAGAAGATGCAAAGTGCCTGAGAGAGACGGGATATTCCCCCAGAAGAAGCATTCTTAGAGACACAGGCACTGGACCTCCTTGGTTCTTATAAGAAACCTGTCTGAAGCTGGGTGATGAGTTGCACACTCCAGGTGGGGCTAAGGGGCCTGGAGCCCCTGCTGGCTCCTAGGAAGGCACAGCAGCAGGCCCTGAGACGGCTCCTCTGGGGCCCCTCCACCCTCCCAGGCCTCTGCATTTCACCTGTGCCCACACTTCTGTCTCCTGCCTTCACCTTTTGACCCACTACTAACGATTCTCCACCCAGCAGACAAAGTGATCTCTTAAAAATATCTGTTGGCTGGGCACGGTGGCTCACGCCTGTAATCCCAGCACTTTAGGAAGCCGAGGCGGGTGGATCACCTGAGGTCGGGAGTTCGAGACCAGCCTGACCAACATGGAGAAACCCCATCTCTACTAAAAATACAAAATTAGCCAGGTGTAGTGGTGCATCCCTGTAATCCCAGCTACTTGGGAGTCTGAGGCTGGAGAATCACTTGAACCTGGGAGGCGGTGGTTGCAGTGAGCCGAGATCGCACCATTGCACTCCAGCCTGGGCAACAAGAGAAAAACTCTGTCTCAAAAAACAAAAAATCTGTTAGGCTGCACACGGCGATTCACTCCTGTATTCCCAGTGCTTTGGGAGGCTGAGGTGAGAGGATGCCTGAGGCCAGGAATTCAGACCAGCCTGGGCAACATAGTGAGACCCCAGCTCTAAAGATTTGTTTTTGTTTTTTTTTTTTTTTTTTTTTTTTTTTTTTTTTTTTTTTTGAGACGGAGTCTCGCTCTGTCGCCCAGGCTAGAGTGCAGTGGTACCATCTCCGCTCACTGCAACCTCCGCCTCCCGGGTTCCAGGGATTCTCCTGCCTCAGCCTCCCTAGTAGCTGGAACTACAGGTGTGTGCTGCCATGCCCAGCTAATTTTTTTTTATTTAATAGAGACAAGATTTCACCATGTTGGCCAGGCTGGTCTCAAACTCCTGACCTCAGGTGATCCACCCGCCTCAGCCTCCCAAAGTGCTGGGATTACAGGTGTGAACCACCACACCTGGCCAACAATATTTGTTTTAATTAGCCAGGCGTGGTAGCATTTGTCCTAGCAATTTGGGAGGTTGAGGTGGGAGAATCACTTCAGCCCACTAGGTCGAGGCTGTAGTGAGCTATAATTGTACCACTGCACTCCAGCCTCGGGGACAGAGTGAGACCCTGTCTGCAAATAAACAAATAAAACATCAGGCTGGGCTTGAGCATCTATTCCTGCTCAAAATTTCGCAGGCTTCTCAGAAGAAAATCCAAACCCCTTACAGTGACCCAGTTTGCCCTTGAGGCCTCCACCCACACCCCCTTCCCCCCAGTCTTAGGGGGTGGCCTGGCTGTTCCCTTCAACGGCAACGCTCTGCCTCCATTGTTGGCCTCCTCTGCAGGGAGGGACTGTCTGAGCACCTGCCCGTGTCTGTGCAGCATGGCACACTGACGTCAGGCCCACGTGCATGCCCAGGTGGCCAGTCACACGCCAGGTGCTCCCTCAGTGTTGGCCAAGTGAGAGGAGCACACCTTCCGGGCGTTCAGACACCTCCCCGTGGCAGACACCGTTCGTTGCTACCAAACAGCCACCTCCTTCCTAATGGGCTCCCATTTTTCAGTGCTGGGCAAAGGTCCCTTGATCTTGGAGTTGCAGCCTCTTTCTCTCCAAGGAGGGCGGTGACCAGCCTGAGCCAGTCAATCCAGTGATTGGTTCAGGAGTAGCCTGTGACCAGGAGTCCTGGTAGTGAACGACTGGGGCAGCCCTGGGGGTGAGGACCTTGCGCAGCCGTCACAGGCCCTGATTGGACACTGGGCAGCTGCTAACCCAGTGTCTCCAGCTGCCTACCTGGAGAGCTCCAAGCGTAAGAAAATAAACCCTGCCTGTTGAAGCCACTGCTAGTGAGGGTTCTGTTATTTGCAGCCAA